AGGCCCAGGCATCCCCCCAGGCCAGGGCATCCCCCCAGGGACTACCTGACTGGGCCCCTGGCTGCTCCAGGATGTAGGGAAGCCTTTTCTGGGTCGCCTGCACGGCTCCTGCCTGGCTCTCCGTGTGGTCCAGCTTCATGTCTGGTCCTCTTGGAGAACCCCTGGAATCCTGCACACCCTCTCAAATGAAGCTGCCTTGGAGAGGGTCAGGAGCCCGGGTACCAGGTAGGCCTCCTCGCTGGTCACAAAACTGTGGCGGAAGGAGGGGGTAGCCGCAGGACATGGACAGGGAGGCAGGAGGGGATGAGAGGCCGCCTCTCTAGACAGGACCTCAGGGGGCAGTGTAAGCCCCTTGTCTAGAATCCAGGAAGCCTGTGTTAAAGCTAGGCTCCACCGCAGCCGGCCTCCGAATCTGGTGACAGTGTGTTTGCACCACCTGGCTTCCACCCACTCTGACCCTTCTAATTTACTTCCCTGGAAAAGCCCAAGTGGTGTCCAACATGAGGCTGGGGTCATTCTTCCAACAGCCCGACCCCAAGGGGCATGCTGGTCAGACAACAGCCTCGCTGGTGGGGTGGAGGGGACGGTAGGGAGCGAGTGGGCCCGGTGACTCATTGTGGGTGCTTCTCTGGGATTTTGGAGGCTTTGTTGTGTTGCTCAGGGCCCTTTTAACTCTGTCTGACCTATGGGAGGGGACAGCAACGAGGGCTTTTATGACTGGAATGAACTGGAAACTTGGCCTCTGAGAGCCCTTAAAATGTTTTGGAAACCTCTAGGCATACTTAGGGTACTTCCACCATGATTATCATCGGCTGTGTGGCTTCCGATCGCTAATTCGCACCGGGCATCTGGCGAGGCCGGCCTGGGGAAATTGGGATGGAGGGTCCTGCTGGAGGGAATCCTGGCGCTTTGGGCGGAGGAGTGCTCTGGGTGGGGCCCACCTCCTCCAGCGCGGCCGGCGTTGCCGCTTTAAGGCGGCCGCGGCGCGAGCAGGTCTATGGTAATGAGCCGCCGCCGCGACTCTGCAGAGCTCGCCCGCCCGCCGGGGAGGCGAGGGAGCGCGGGGCTGGGCCCGGGGCCGCGGCGACAGGCAGCAGCCGCGGCGGGGACGCGGGGCGCGAGCGGGCGGCGCGGGACCGTCGGGGGCCGCCGGGGCCGGGCCGGGGTCGGGGCGCACGGCTACGCGGGCGCAGGTGGGCGATCCCATAGGGGCGGAGGGGGCACCCCGGCTCCGGAACCCGGGGCCCGGCAAGGCCAGGGGCGCCGCGGGGCCCCCGGGCGCAGGTGGTGAGTGCCCGGAGCGCAGGTGGAGGCGCGGCGGCAGCCCGCGGTGCTCAGGGTGACCCGGGAGCGGGTCTGGCTCAGGGGGCAGTGGGAGCCCGGGCTCGTCGGAGGGTGCAGCGCGGGGTCCCGCCGAGCCATCCAGACGCAGGCCCCGCGGGGCGCACGGGAGGCCCCCGGGGACTGGCGCCCTGGCCCGGGCATGAGGCGCGGCGGGGCCGGCAGGAGCCGGAGGAGGAGCCGCCGCCGCCGTTGACCCGGCCGCCGGCCGGGAGCTGGGAGAGATGCGGAGCCCGGCCACCGGCGTCCCCCTCCCAACGCCGCCGCCGCCGCTGCTGCTGCTGTTGCTGCTGCTGCTGCCGCCGCCACTATTGGGAGACCAAGTGGGGCCCTGTCGTTCCTTGGGGTCCAGGGGACGAGGCTCTTCGGGGGCCTGCGCCCCCATGGGCTGGCTCTGTCCATCCTCAGCGTCGAACCTCTGGCTCTACACCAGCCGCTGCAGGGATGCGGGCACTGAGCTGACTGGCCACCTGGTACCCCACCACGATGGCCTGAGGGTTTGGTGTCCAGAATCCGAGGCCCATATTCCCCTACCACCAGCTCCTGAAGGCTGCCCCTGGAGCTGTCGCCTCCTGGGCATTGGAGGCCACCTTTCCCCACAGGGCAAGCTCACACTGCCCGAGGAGCACCCGTGCTTAAAGGCTCCACGGCTCAGATGCCAGTCCTGCAAGCTGGCACAGGCCCCCGGGCTCAGGGCAGGGGAAAGGTCACCAGAAGAGTCCCTGGGTGGGCGTCGGAAAAGGAATGTAAATACAGCCCCCCAGTTCCAGCCCCCCAGCTACCAGGCCACAGTGCCGGAGAACCAGCCAGCAGGCACCCCTGTTGCATCCCTGAGGGCCATCGACCCGGACGAGGGTGAGGCAGGTCGACTGGAGTACACCATGGATGCCCTCTTTGATAGCCGCTCCAACCAGTTCTTCTCCCTGGACCCAGTCACTGGTGCAGTAACCACAGCCGAGGAGCTGGATCGTGAGACCAAGAGCACCCACGTCTTCAGGGTCACGGCGCAGGACCACGGCATGCCCCGACGAAGTGCCCTGGCTACACTCACCATCTTGGTTACTGACACCAATGACCATGACCCTGTGTTCGAGCAGCAGGAGTACAAGGAGAGCCTCAGGGAGAACCTGGAGGTTGGCTATGAGGTGCTCACTGTCAGGGCCACGGATGGTGATGCCCCTCCCAATGCCAATATTCTGTACCGCCTGCTGGAGGGGTCTGGGGGCAGCCCCTCTGAAGTCTTTGAGATCGACCCTCGCTCTGGGGTGATCCGAACCCGTGGCCCTGTGGATCGGGAAGAGGTGGAATCCTACCAGCTGACGGTAGAGGCAAGTGACCAGGGTCGGGACCCGGGTCCTCGGAGTACCACAGCCGCTGTTTTCCTTTCTGTGGAGGATGACAATGATAATGCCCCCCAGTTTAGTGAGAAGCGCTATGTGGTCCAGGTGAGGGAGGATGTGACTCCAGGGGCCCCAGTACTCCGAGTCACAGCCTCGGATCGAGACAAGGGGAGCAATGCCGTGGTGCACTATAGCATCATGAGTGGCAATGCTCGGGGACAGTTTTATCTGGATGCCCAGACTGGAGCTCTGGATGTGGTGAGCCCTCTTGACTATGAGACGACCAAGGAGTACACCCTACGGGTGCGAGCACAGGATGGTGGCCGTCCCCCACTCTCTAATGTCTCTGGCTTGGTGACAGTACAGGTCCTGGATATCAACGACAATGCCCCCATCTTCGTCAGCACCCCTTTCCAGGCTACTGTCCTGGAGAGTGTCCCCTTAGGCTACCTGGTTCTCCATGTCCAGGCTATCGACGCTGATGCTGGTGACAATGCCCGCCTGGAATACCGCCTTGCTGGGGTGGGACATGACTTCCCCTTCACCATCAACAATGGCACAGGCTGGATCTCTGTGGCTGCTGAACTGGACCGGGAGGAAGTTGATTTCTACAGCTTTGGGGTAGAAGCTCGAGACCATGGCACTCCAGCACTCACTGCCTCGGCCAGTGTCAGCGTGACTGTCCTGGATGTCAACGACAACAATCCAACCTTTACCCAACCAGAGTACACAGTGCGGCTCAATGAGGATGCAGCTGTGGGCACCAGCGTGGTGACGGTGTCAGCTGTGGACCGTGATGCTCATAGTGTCATCACCTACCAGATCACCAGTGGCAATACTCGAAACCGCTTCTCCATCACCAGCCAAAGTGGTGGTGGGCTGGTATCCCTTGCCCTGCCACTGGACTACAAACTTGAGCGGCAGTATGTGTTGGCTGTTACCGCCTCCGATGGCACTCGGCAGGACACGGCACAGATTGTGGTGAATGTCACCGACGCCAACACCCATCGTCCTGTCTTTCAGAGCTCCCACTATACAGTGAATGTTAATGAGGACCGGCCGGCAGGCACCACGGTGGTGCTGATCAGCGCCACGGATGAGGACACAGGTGAGAATGCCCGCATCACCTACTTCATGGAGGACAGCATCCCCCAGTTCCGCATCGATGCAGACACGGGGGCTGTCACCACCCAGGCTGAGCTGGACTATGAAGACCAAGTGTCTTACACCCTGGCCATTACTGCTCGGGACAATGGCATTCCCCAGAAGTCCGACACCACCTACCTGGAGATCCTGGTGAACGACGTGAATGACAATGCCCCTCAGTTCCTGCGAGACTCCTACCAGGGCAGTGTCTATGAGGATGTGCCACCCTTCACTAGCGTCCTGCAGATCTCAGCCACTGATCGTGATTCTGGACTTAATGGCAGGGTCTTCTACACCTTCCAAGGAGGCGACGATGGAGACGGTGACTTTATTGTTGAGTCCACGTCAGGCATCGTGCGAACGCTACGGAGGCTGGATCGAGAGAACGTGGCCCAGTATGTCTTGCGGGCATATGCAGTGGACAAGGGGATGCCCCCAGCCCGCACACCTATGGAAGTGACAGTCACTGTGTTGGATGTGAATGACAATCCCCCTGTCTTTGAGCAGGATGAGTTTGATGTGTTTGTGGAAGAGAACAGCCCCATTGGGCTAGCCGTGGCCCGGGTCACAGCCACTGACCCCGATGAAGGCACCAATGCCCAGATTATGTACCAGATTGTGGAGGGCAACATCCCTGAGGTCTTTCAGCTGGACATCTTCTCCGGGGAGCTGACAGCCCTGGTAGACTTAGACTACGAGGACCGGCCTGAGTACGTCCTGGTCATCCAGGCCACGTCAGCTCCTCTGGTGAGCCGGGCTACAGTCCACGTCCGCCTCCTTGACCGCAATGACAACCCACCAGTGCTGGGCAACTTTGAGATCCTTTTCAACAACTATGTCACCAATCGCTCAAGCAGCTTCCCTGGGGGTGCCATTGGCCGAGTACCTGCCCATGACCCTGATATCTCAGATAGTCTGACTTACAGCTTTGAGCGGGGAAATGAACTCAGCCTGGTCCTGCTCAATGCCTCCACGGGTGAGCTGAAGCTAAGCCGCGCACTGGACAACAACCGGCCTCTGGAGGCCATCATGAGCGTGCTGGTGTCAGGTAAGGAAGGGCCCAGGTGGCGCTGGGGTGGGAGGCTGGGTCCTGACTGTGTCCCTCTCCACAGACGGCGTACACAGCGTGACCGCCCAGTGCGCGCTGCGTGTGACCATCATCACCGATGAGATGCTCACCCACAGCATCACGCTGCGCCTGGAGGACATGTCACCCGAGCGCTTCCTGTCACCACTGCTAGGCCTCTTCATCCAGGCGGTGGCCGCCACGCTGGCCACGCCACCGGACCACGTGGTGGTCTTCAACGTACAGCGGGACACCGACGCCCCCGGGGGCCACATCCTCAACGTGAGCCTGTCGGTGGGCCAGCCGCCAGGGCCCGGGGGCGGGCCGCCCTTCCTGCCCTCTGAGGACCTGCAGGAGCGCCTATACCTCAACCGCAGCCTGCTGACGGCCATCTCGGCACAGCGCGTGCTGCCCTTCGACGACAACATCTGCCTGCGGGAGCCCTGCGAGAACTACATGCGCTGCGTGTCGGTGCTGCGCTTCGACTCCTCCGCGCCCTTCATCGCCTCCTCCTCCGTGCTCTTCCGGCCCATCCACCCCGTCGGAGGGCTGCGCTGCCGCTGCCCGCCCGGCTTCACGGGTGACTACTGCGAGACCGAGGTGGACCTCTGCTACTCGCGGCCCTGTGGCCCCCACGGGCGCTGCCGCAGCCGCGAGGGCGGCTACACCTGCCTCTGTCGTGATGGCTACACGGGTGAGCCAAGGGAGGGGACTCATGGGCCAGCCCTTGGTACTCACCTGCCTTTCCTCTTGTCCAGGTGAGCACTGTGAGGTGAGTGCTCGCTCAGGCCGTTGCACCCCGGGTGTCTGCAAGAATGGGGGCACCTGTGTCAACCTGCTGGTGGGCGGTTTCAAGTGCGATTGCCCATCTGGAGACTTCGAGAAGCCCTACTGCCAGGTGACCACGCGCAGCTTCCCCGCCCACTCCTTCATCACCTTTCGCGGCCTGCGCCAGCGTTTCCACTTCACCCTGGCCCTCTCGTGAGTGGCTGGGCACTGGGGGTGGGGAGTGGATTCCCTGCCCCCATCCCCAACTCCTGTTCAGGTTTGCCACAAAGGAGCGCGACGGGTTGCTGTTGTACAATGGGCGTTTCAATGAGAAGCATGACTTTGTGGCCCTCGAGGTGATCCAGGAGCAGGTCCAGCTCACCTTCTCTGCAGGTGATCACAGTTGCCCCCCATCCTTGCCCATCAGGCATTCCAGCTCACCTGGTCCTTTCCCCAGGGGAGTCAACCACCACGGTGTCCCCATTCGTGCCCGGAGGAGTCAGTGATGGCCAGTGGCATACGGTGCAGCTGAAATACTACAATAAGGTGGGTGTGGAGGGCACAGAGGGTTGGGGGTTTGTCCCCCTTCTCTGCTCTTTCCTGTCCACAGCCACTGTTGGGTCAGACAGGGCTCCCACAGGGCCCATCAGAGCAGAAGGTGGCTGTGGTGACCGTGGATGGCTGTGACACAGGAGTGGCCTTGCGCTTCGGATCTGTCCTGGGCAACTACTCCTGTGCTGCCCAGGGCACCCAGGGTGGCAGCAAGAAGTGAGCAGGGGAAAGGGCCAGGGATGGGGTGACCCTTGTGCCGCCACCATCTTTGCTCCCCCAGGTCTCTGGATCTGACGGGGCCCCTGCTACTAGGCGGGGTGCCTGACCTGCCCGAGAGCTTCCCAGTCCGAATGCGGCAGTTCGTGGGCTGCATGCGGAACCTGCAGGTGGACAGCCGGCACATAGACATGGCTGACTTCATTGCCAACAATGGCACCGTGCCTGGTATGGGGGCCCGGGGTGGAGCCAGGCTGGGAAGGTCCACTGAGCTGCCTTCTCTCCATTCCAGGCTGCCCTGCCAAGAAGAACGTGTGTGACAGCAACACTTGCCACAATGGGGGCACTTGCGTGAACCAGTGGGACGCGTTCAGCTGCGAGTGCCCCCTGGGCTTTGGGGGCAAGAGCTGCGCCCAGGGTAGGAGGGGCGGCTGTTAGAGGCCACAGCCTCCGTCACAGTCTGCCTTTTCCTGCCTCCCCAGAAATGGCCAATCCACAGCACTTCCTGGGCAGCAGCCTGGTGGCCTGGCATGGCCTCTCGCTGCCCATCTCCCAACCCTGGTACCTCAGCCTCATGTTCCGCACGCGCCAGGCCGACGGTGTCCTGCTGCAGGCCATCACCAGGGGGCGCAGCACCATCACCCTACAGGTGATGCATGGAAGGGCGGCTGGCCCTGGCCTGCTGACCCTGTTTTCTTTCCTCCTGGTGTCAGCTACGAGAGGGCCACGTGATGCTGAGCGTGGAGGGCACAGGGCTTCAGGCCTCCTCTCTCCGTCTGGAGCCAGGCCGGGCCAATGACGGTGACTGGCACCATGCACAGCTGGCACTGGGAGCCAGCGGGGGGCCCGGCCATGCCATTCTGTCCTTCGATTATGGGCAGCAGAGAGCAGAGGGCAACCTGGGCCCCCGGCTGCATGGTCTGCACCTGAGCAACATAACAGTGGGCGGAATACCTGGGCCAGCCGGCGGTGTGGCCCGTGGCTTTCGGGGCTGTTTGCAGGTGAGTGTCCTGCCCTGCCCTCCCATCCCCTCACTGAGGGCAACACTGCTCCTGTCCCTCCCAGGGTGTGCGGGTGAGCGATACGCCGGAGGGGGTTAACAGCCTGGATCCCAGCCATGGGGAGAGCATCAACGTGGAGCAAGGCTGTAGCCTGCCTGACCCTTGTGACTCAAACCCGTGTCCTGCTAACAGCTATTGCAGCAACGACTGGGACAGCTATTCCTGCAGCTGTGATCCAGGTATGCTAAGGATCCAGGGCAACGGGCAGGTTGGAATGAGCCTCTCTGGTCCTTCTGGTCCCAGGTTACTATGGTGACAACTGTACTAATGTGTGTGACCTGAACCCGTGTGAGCACCAGTCTGTGTGTACCCGCAAGCCCAGTGCCCCCCATGGCTATACCTGCGAGTGTCCCCCAAATTACCTTGGGCCATACTGTGAGACCAGGTAAGCAGACCAGGGCATGTGGCAGCAGGTCCGAGCTCATGCCTACCTGGGTCCCTCTCTGCAGGATTGACCAGCCTTGTCCCCGTGGCTGGTGGGGACATCCCACATGTGGCCCATGCAACTGTGATGTCAGCAAAGGCTTTGACCCAGACTGCAACAAGACAAGCGGCGAGTGCCACTGCAAGGTGACAGCCCCAAGCAAGCCTCCACTGTGGCCGCCAGTGACACCGTTCTTCCCTCCTTTCTCAGGAGAACCACTACCGGCCCCCAGGCAGCCCCACCTGCCTCTTGTGTGACTGCTACCCCACAGGCTCCTTGTCCAGAGTCTGTGACCCTGAGGATGGCCAGTGTCCATGCAAGCCAGGTGTCATCGGGCGTCAGTGTGACCGCTGTGACAACCCTTTTGCTGAGGTCACCACCAATGGCTGTGAAGGTGGGGCTCCTGGGATGGGTGGGCAGCCCTCCGCTCCTGGGTGACCATGTGCTCTTCCCCGCAGTGAATTATGACAGCTGCCCACGAGCGATTGAGGCTGGGATCTGGTGGCCCCGTACCCGCTTCGGGCTGCCTGCTGCTGCTCCCTGTCCCAAAGGCTCCTTTGGTAGGTGTTGGAGGCCCCGATGTGATGTCGAGTGAGGCCGGCCCTTTTGGCTTCCTTCCCCCAGGGACTGCTGTGCGCCACTGTGATGAGCACAGGGGGTGGCTCCCCCCAAACCTCTTCAACTGCACGTCCATCACCTTCTCAGAACTGAAGGGCTTCGTAAGTGAACCCCCTCATCTCCATCTTTTCCCTCACTCCTGCTCCTCCGCTCCGTCCTGTCTAGGCTGAGCGGCTACAGCGGAATGAGTCAGGCCTAGACTCAGGGCGCTCCCAGCAGCTAGCCCTGCTCCTGCGCAACGCCACGCAGCACACAGCTGGCTACTTCGGCAGCGACGTCAAGGTGGCCTACCAGCTGGCCACGCGGCTGCTGGCCCACGAGAGCACCCAGCGGGGCTTTGGGCTGTCTGCCACACAGGACGTGCACTTCACTGAGGTGGGGCTTGGAGGATGCAGGGCTGGCTGGTTGAGCACACCCACCGTGACCTTGCCCACCCCAGAATCTGCTGCGGGTGGGCAGCGCCCTCCTGGACACAGCCAACAAGCGGCACTGGGAGCTGATCCAGCAGACAGAGGGTGGCACCGCCTGGCTGCTCCAGCACTATGAGGCCTACGCCAGTGCCCTGGCCCAGAACATGCGGCACACCTACCTAAGCCCCTTCACCATCGTCACGCCCAACATTGGTAAGGCTGGTGCCTGGGTTGGGGAGGGGTTTCAGGTCCGATCTGTGACCATCCCCTTCCTTAGTCATCTCCGTAGTGCGCTTGGACAAAGGGAACTTTGCTGGGGCCAAGCTGCCCCGCTACGAGGCCCTGCGTGGGGAGCAGCCCCCGGACCTTGAGACAACAGTCATTCTGCCTGAGTCTGTCTTCAGAGGTCAGTGGTGGCCATGGATTGAGTTGGGAGCTGCCCAGCTAAGTGTGACAGTGTCCCCTCCCAGAGACGCCCCCCGTGGTCAGGCCCGCAGGCCCCGGAGAGGCCCAGGAGCCAGAGGAGCTGGCACGGCGACAGCGACGGCACCCGGAGCTGAGCCAGGGTGAGGCTGTGGCCAGCGTCATCATCTACCGCACCCTGGCCGGGCTACTGCCTCATAACTATGACCCTGACAAGCGCAGCTTGAGGTCAGCAGCTAGGGGACAGGTGTGGGTAGGGGTGGTGACTGTGCACCTGACTGCCCCACATCAGAGTCCCCAAACGCCCGATCATCAACACACCCGTGGTGAGCATCAGCGTCCATGATGATGAGGAGCTTCTGCCCCGGGCCCTGGACAAACCCGTCACGGTGCAGTTCCGCCTGCTGGAGACAGAGGAGCGGACCAAGCCCATCTGTGTCTTCTGGAACCATTCAATCCTGTGAGCCTGCACTGCCCTCGCCCCCTCAGGCTCTTGTCTCCCTGACCCTGCCTTCCTCACACAGGGTCAGTGGCACAGGTGGCTGGTCGGCCAGAGGCTGTGAAGTCGTCTTCCGCAATGAGAGCCACGTCAGCTGCCAGTGCAACCACATGACGAGCTTCGCTGTGCTCATGGACGTTTCTCGGCGGGAGGTCGGGCCCACAGGGGCAGCTGCAGAGCCGTGAATTCCCTGGCCCCCTGCCACCTACTCTGCAGAATGGGGAGATCCTGCCACTGAAGACACTGACATACGTGGCTCTAGGTGTCACCTTGGCTGCCCTTCTGCTCACCTTCTTCTTCCTCACTCTCTTGCGTATCCTGCGCTCCAACCAACACGGCATCCGACGTAACCTGACAGCTGCCCTGGGCCTGGCTCAGCTGGTCTTCCTCCTGGGAATCAACCAGGCTGACCTCCCTGTAAGATGCTCCTACTGCCCAGAAACTGTCCCGGTCGCTGACCTGCCCTGGCCTGGGCCCTCAGTTTGCCTGCACAGTCATTGCCATCCTGCTGCACTTCCTGTACCTCTGCACCTTTTCCTGGGCTCTGCTGGAGGCCTTGCACCTGTACCGGGCACTCACTGAGGTGCGCGATGTCAACACCGGCCCCATGCGCTTCTACTACATGCTGGGCTGGGGCGTGCCTGCCTTCATCACAGGTACTCCCACCCATTCCCAGTCTTGGGGTCCCCTCCACTGCTCCCGTCTGTCTCCATGCTCCAGGGCTAGCCGTGGGCCTGGACCCCGAGGGCTACGGGAACCCTGACTTCTGCTGGCTCTCCATCTATGACACGCTCATCTGGAGTTTTGCTGGCCCGGTGGCCTTTGCCGTCTCGGTGAGTGCTAGCAGGTGGGTTGGGTGTCACCTCTGAGCACCCCATGCCCTCTGCCCCTGCCTAGATGAGTGTCTTCCTGTACATCCTGGCGGCCCGGGCCTCCTGTGCTGCCCAGCGGCAGGGCTTTGAGAAGAAAGGTCCTGTGTGAGTATAGGGTTGGGGTGCCTGGGCCATGGTGGCCGGACTCATGGCCTGTCCCTATCCCCAGCTCGGGCCTGCAGCCCTCCTTCGCCGTCCTCCTGCTGCTGAGCGCCACGTGGCTGCTGGCACTGCTCTCTGTCAACAGCGACACCCTCCTCTTCCACTACCTCTTTGCTACCTGCAATTGCATCCAGGTACCTGGCCCAGCCTGTGGAGAAGGGAGGCATGCACAGACCGTTGCTGCCTCTTGCCTGCCAGGGCCCCTTCATCTTCCTCTCCTATGTGGTGCTTAGCAAGGAGGTCCGGAAAGCACTCAAGCTTGCCTGCAGCCGCAAGCCCAGCCCTGACCCTGCTCTGACCACCAAGTCCACCCTGACCTCGGTGAGGGAGCCAGGGGTCTCAGGAGGGCGGTGCCCACTTACTGACCTCTCTGTTCCCTGCCTAGTCCTACAACTGCCCCAGCCCCTACGCAGATGGGCGGCTGTACCAGCCCTACGGAGACTCGGCCGGCTCTCTGCACAGCACCAGTCGCTCGGGCAAGAGTCAGCCCAGCTACATCCCCTTCTTGCTGAGGTGAATCCCGGAGATGGGAGGGTGGAGGAGGGCTGACCCCTCCAGCATGGTCTCATCTTCCTAGGGAGGAGTCCGCACTGAACCCTGGCCAAGGGCCCCCTGGCCTGGGGGATCCAGGCAGCCTGTTCCTGGAAGGTCAAGACCAGCAGCATGGTGAGGACAGAACGCTCTGGCCACCCAGCAGGGGGCTGGCTGTGATCTCTCCCTGGCCTCCTAGATCCTGACACGGACTCCGACAGTGACCTGTCCTTAGAAGACGACCAGAGTGGCTCCTATGCCTCTACCCACTCATCAGACAGTGAGGAGGAAGAAGAGGAGGAGGAAGAGGAGGCCGCCTTCCCTGGAGAGCAGGGCTGGGATAGCCTGCTGGGGCCTGGAGCAGAGAGACTGCCCCTGCACAGTACTCCCAAGGGTGGGCCAGCACTGGGGCTGTGGCCTTTGGGGTGTGGGCCTCATCTACTTCCTTTCCCCACCAGATGGGGGCCCAGGGCCTGGCAAGGCCCCCTGGCCAGGAGACTTTGGGACCACAGCAAAAGAGAGTAGTGGCAACGGGGCCCCTGAGGAGCGGCTGCGGGAGAATGGAGATGCCCTGTCTCGAGAGGGGTCCCTAGGCCCCCTTCCAGGCTCTTCTGCCCAGCCTCACAAAGGTGAGTGGGGCACCCCCAGCTGCCGAGCTCCCGCCGCACCTCACAGCCCCGCCCCGGCCCACAGGCATCCTTAAGAAGAAGTGTCTGCCCACCATCAGCGAGAAGAGCAGCCTCCTGCGGCTCCCCCTGGAGCAATGCACAGGGTCTTCCCGGGGCTCCTCCGCTAGTGAGGGCAGCCGGGGAGGCCCCCCTCCCCGCCCACCGCCCCGGCAGAGCCTCCAGGAGCAGCTGAACGGGGTCATGCCCATCGCCATGAGCATCAAGGCAGGCACGGTGGATGAGGACTCGTCAGGCTCCGAGTGAGTGTGGCCGGGTGGGCGGGACGGGGTGCTTTTCTGCCACTTTCCTTTCCTGCCTCTCCAGATTTCTCTTCTTTAACTTCCTGCATTAACCCTGGGCCGTGGTTCCTACGCCCGAGGCTCCCTTCCCTTCCCCAGCCGCACTCATGCCCTGCTCCTGTCTTGTGCTTTATCCTGCCCCGCTCCCCATCGCCTGCCCGCAGCAGCGACGAAACGTCCATCTGAGGAGCCTGGGCCTTGCCGGGAGGGGTACTCACCCCACCTAAGGCCATCTAGTGCCAACTCCCCCCCCACCATTCCCCTCACTGCACTTTGGACCCCTGGGGCCAACATCTCCAAGACAAAGTTTTTCAGAAAAGAGGAAAAAAAGAATTTAAAAAAGGATCTCCACTCTTCATGACTTCAGGGATTCATTTTTTTTATACGCTGGAAATTGACTCCCCTTTCCCTTCCCAAAGAGGATAGGACCTCCCAGGATGCTTCCCAGCCTCTCCTCAGTTTCCCATCTGCTGTGCCTCTGGGAGGAGAGGGACTCCTGGGGGGCCTGCCCCTCATACGCCATCACCAAAAGGAAAGGACAAAGCCACACGCAGCCAGGGCTTCACACCCTTCAGGCTGCACCCGGGCAGGCCTCAGAACGGTGAGGGGCCAGGGCAAAGGGTGTGCCTCGTCCTGCCCGCACTGCCTCTCCCAGGAACTGGAAAAGCCCTGTCCGGTGAGGGGGCAGAAGGACTCAGCGCCCCTGGACCCCCAAATGCTGCATGAACACATTTTCAGGGGAGCCTGTGCCCCCAGGCGGGGGTCGGGCAGCCCCAGCCCCTCTCCTTTTCCTGGACTCTGGCCGTGCGCGGCAGCCCAGGTGTTTGCTCAGTTGCTGACCCAAAAGTGCTTCATTTTTCGTGCCCGCCCCGCGCCCCGGGCAGGCCAGTCATGTGTTAAGTTGCGCTTCTTTGCTGTGATGTGGGTGGGGGAGGAAGAGTAAACACAGTGCTGGCTCGGCTGCCCTGAGGGTGCTCAATCAAGCACAGGTTTCAAGTCTGGGTTCTGGTGTCCACTCACCCACCCCACCCCCCAAAATCAGACAAATGCTACTTTGTCTAACCTGCTGTGGCCTCTGAGACATGTTCTATTTTTAACCCCTTCTTGGAATTGGCTCTCTTCTTCAAAGGACCAGGTCCTGTTCCTCTTTCTCCCCGACTCCACCCCAGCTCCCTGTGAAGAGAGAGTTAATATATTTGTTTTATTTATTTGCTTTTTGTGTTGGGATGGGTTCGTGTCCAGTCCCGGGGGTCTGATATGGCCATCACAGGCTGGGTGTTCCCAGCAGCCCTGGCTTGGGGGCTTGACGCCCTTCCCCTTGCCCCAGGCCATCATCTCCCCACCTCTCCTCCCCTCTCCTCAGTTTTGCCGACTGCTTTTCATCTGAGTCACCATTTACTCCAAGCATGTATTCCAGACTTGTCACTGACTTTCCTTCTGGAGCAGGTGGCTAGAAAAAGAGGCTGTGGGCAGGAAAGAAAGGCTCCTGTTTCTCATTTGTGAGGCCAGCCTCTGGCTTTTCTGCCGTGGATTCTCCCCCGTCTTCTCCCCTCAGCAATTCCTGCAAAGGGTTAAAAATTTAACTGGTTTTTACTACTGATGACTTGATTTAAAAAAAATACAAAGATGCTGGATGCTAACTTGGTACTAACCATCAGATTGTACAGTTTGGTTGTTGCTGTAAATAGGGTAGCGTTTTGTTGTTGTTGTTTTTTCATGCCCCATACTACTGAATAAACTAGTTCTGTGCGGGTACAGCACTGTCACTGTCCGCTTCTGTGTGGTAC